GCTCTGTCCCTTTACCTTCTACAGACCCGTCCAAAGGGTAGCTCCTCATAGCTCTCACCCTGCACGGCAGGGAGCTCAGTCCCCAAAGCCTTCCCTCCGCTGTTCCCGGCTTCGCTGGAGCCGTCCTTCCCTCAGCCCCGGCTGGCTTCTCGGCTAGGCCCTCTGCATGTGTAGCGTCAGGCAATGGTAAGAACTGCGGGAAAATAGCGGGTGAAGGGATGCTGGTTTGGAGAGAGAGGGGACGGCAATTTTAGATAAAATCACCAGGGAAACCTCTCCCATGGGAAACACTGAAACGGAACCCTGCGGGATGAGAGTGAGCCACACGCTATCTGTGGAAAAGCGGTGCAGACGCAGGTCAGTGGGGTCATCCCTTGCTCTGTATCTTTCACACCTGCGCAGCCGGGTCCAGGGGTCAGAAAACAAAGAAAAATTATGCAAGAAAGGAGGCAGCCTTAGGCCGGGCGCGGTGGCTCACGCCTGTAATCCCAGCACTTTGGGAGGCCGAGGCGGGCGGATCGCCTGAGGTCAGGAGTTCAAGACCAGCCTGACCAACATGGAGAACCCCTGTCTCTAGTAAAAATACAAAATTATCTGGGCGTGGTGGCGCATGCCTGCAATCCCAGCTACTCGGGAGGCTGAAGTAGGAGAATCGCTTGAACCCGGGAGGCGGAGGTTGCAGTGAGTCGAGATTGCGCCACTGTACCCCAGCCTGGGCAATAAGAGCGAAACTCTGCCTCAAAAAAGAAAAAAAACGAGGCAGCCTTTCCAGCACCCAGAGCCCCGCCCTCTCCGGCCCCGATTCCCAGGGCTCCGCCCCTTGCCTCACATTCCCTCCGCTCCGCCCTAATCGGTTCCGCCCAGTCCCTTGGTCCGGGGATGGCCCCGCCTTAAGGACCATGACTCCGCCCCTCTCCGCTCTCCGTAGTTACGAAGCTGGGCGTCAACGATTGGGCTGAGTCGGAGACTTCCTTTCCTGATTGGCCGTGTTGTACGGCGGCTTCTCGCGCAGCTGATGACCTGGAAGTGATGCCTAAAGCTGTGGACCGCGTGGGCTCGCCTCCCTGGGACTAGGTTTCAGCGGCCGCTGCGATGACCAAAATAAAGGCAGATCCCGACGGGCCCGAGGCTCAGGCGGAGGCGTGTTCCGGGGAGCGCACCTACCAGGAGCTGCTGGTCAACCAGAACCCCATCGCGCAGCCCCTGGCTTCTCGCCGCCTCACGCGGAAGCTCTACAAATGCATCAAGAAAGGTGAGGCGGACGGCGGCGTGGCCGGGATGGGTGAGGCCCCCGACCGACTCTTCTGTCGTTGCAGCGGTGAAGCAGAAGCAGATTCGGCGCGGGGTGAAAGAGGTTCAGAAATTTGTCAACAAAGGAGAAAAAGGGTAAGAACCTTCCTTCCTCTGGATTTTGCATTGCCAGAGATGACAGTGTTTTCTCTCATTTCAGGATCATGGTTTTGGCAGGAGACACACTGCCCATTGAGGTATACTGCCATCTCCCAGTCATGTGTGAGGACCGAAATTTGCCCTATGTCTATATCCCCTCTAAGACGGTAAGGAGCACGTGGCCCCCTGACCTTGCTCAGGACTACAGATATGTTACTTCTTGCATTTCAGTTCCCATCTTGTAAAGTGGGAATCCCAGCCCAGGCGCTGTGGCTCACACCTGTAATCCTAGTGCTTTGGGAGGCCAAGACAGGAGGATCAGTTGAGGACAGGAGTTCAGGAATAACCTGCGCAACAAAGTGAGACTCCATCTCTACAAAAAAAATTTTTTTTTTCCAAACAGCACTTCTTTCCCCTCTGTAGGACCTGGGTGCAGCCGCAGGCTCCAAGCGCCCCACCTGTGTGATAATGGTCAAGCCCCATGAGGAGTACCAGGAGGCTTACGATGAGTGCCTGGAGGAGGTGCAGTCCCTGCCCCTACCCCTATGAGGGGCTCCGGTAGCACCTGGGCACCTGCCGCTGGAAGCTATTGGGCTGGCAGCAGGACGACTGGCTGTCCTCCTGCCCACCCACACTGACGGCATCTTCCCAGTTCCCCAAGGCACGCCTTCTTCCCAGGCAGCTCTAACAGCCCTTTCATGAAGGTAATGCTAGTCTTCTGTCCATCAGTGCCATTTCCTGTAGAACTAAAGGCTGTTCCAAGAATGTGGGGTGGGGAAAGTAAATGCTAAGACTAAAATGTGGTGAGTCTGTGGGTGTTTTCTTAAGCAG